TGGACAAAATATGTGCCGAACACCTACGTCAGGTCTGGCGCATGCTGGAGGCTGGGGTTATATCAATGCAAAAGCCATTCCCTGTATTTAACACGTAAATGAATTAGTCTCTTTAACTCTCCCAACGCCCTATAAATTATTTGCTCCATTTTACATATTAAACGCTGTCACGAACTGAGCTGCTGTGTGAGGCCGGGGCCGGACTTATCTTTCTGAAGCACAGAGAAGCGGTTATACGCAGAAGTTTGGGAGAACTGGGTAAGGCCGCACACATGGAAATTGCCAGTTTCGTGGGTCCCAACGTCAATACTGTGGGCAACCTTAGACCGGCTCAAAGCGCAGCTGGGGACGGTGATGAAGTGCAGAGCGTCCACAGCCAGCGACAAGACTGCCAAGCAACTGGCAGCCTGAGTAACGGAGAAAACAACGAAAAAAACGCATTCACCACCTACCAACAAGAAACAAAAAACACGACCACCCCACAGTCAGTCTACTTTTTAGGCGTGAATAAGGTCGGGCAGATCGCAACTCCCAGGCATCCCGCAAAGTAGGCGGGTCACCTTGAGGGCGACCTTTACCCGCTCAAAAATTCGTCTCACATTAGCAGTGAGGATTCGGGCGTCACCCCGAATCGTTATTTTCCTTACTCATAAGTTTAAGGCATAAGGACGTTTTTAGTTTATTTCCTAGGTAATGAATTCTATTCTCATTAGGCGTATGATGACTATCGTAGTTGACTGTTGAGGTCATGATCCAGTTCCATTGAAGTTTGTCTCACTTGTTAATAATGTATTTTGTTGCTTTTCATTTAATTTTTTCCCTCGAGGAAAATAAATAATTCATAATGTGCCGAACTTCCGTATGCAGATGAGCAGCCAGCACCGCGAAGGCTCACGGGGAACGTCCCCGCCCCTTCCGGTTCTTGCCTGCTTTGAGCTGGCTGTCGCGAGAGTTGGTCCGCGGACGCCGGAAGTAGTTCGTCGCTCCCTAGCGGCCGAAGGGGCGGGCTCGCGGGGTCTCGACTGCTTTCGGCTTGCTCGGCGGAGCAAGATGGCGGACATCTCCCTGGACGAACTCATCAGGAAGCGCGGGGCGGCGGCGAAAGGACGGTGAGAGGCCTTTCCTTTCTTCGGGGTTTAGGCACTTAATATTGATTGCAATTTATATTTACAGGCTTAATGCCAGACCGGGAGTTGGAGGTGTCCGATCTCGAGTTGGGATCCAGCAAGGCCTTCTCAGCCAGTCAACACGCACAGCCACCTTCCAGCAGAGATTTGATGCCCGGCAGAAGATTGGCCTCTCAGATGCCCGGCTCAAACTGGGAGTCAAGGATGCCCGGGAGAAGCTTTTGCAGAAAGATGCCCGATTTCGAATCAAAGGGAAAGTGCAGGATGCCAGAGAGATGTTGAACTCTCGCAAGCAGCAGACCACGGTGCCCCAGAAGCCCCGCCAGGTTGCTGATGCCCGGGAGAAGATCAGCTTGAAGAGGAGTTCCCCTGCTGCCTTCATAAACCCACCCATTGGGACAGTGACCCCTGCTCTGAAGCTCACCAAAACCATCCAGGTGAGTTGTGGCTTTTGTCATGAATTCCCAGAATGTATCAAGTTCAGTAACCCCCTTCTTCTAGAGAATGCATGTGGACCCTGTGGGGTGGATTCTGACCACTGAGTGTTTCCAGGTTCCACAGCAGAAAGCCATGGCACCACTTCATCCCCATCCTGCCGGAATGAGAATCAATGTTGTCAATAACCACCAGGCCAAACAGGTAGAGTGAGTGAGTGAGAGAGAGAGAGAGAATTTGCTTATATTTCTTTATGTTATATTCTCAGAATTTATATGACCTGGATGAAGATGATGATGGTATAGCTTCCGTTCCTACTAAACAGATGAAGTTTGCAGCCTCAGGCGGCTTTCTCCACCACATGGTATGGCATTTCATGTTTTCTTACACTGCGTGCTTCTCAGATTCTTTTCTGTCTCTTCGTTTAGGCTGGGCTAAGCAGTTCCAAGCTTTCCATGTCCAAGGCCCTCCCTCTCACCAAAGTGGTTCAGAATGATGCATACACAGCTCCTGCTCTCCCTTCCTCTATTCGAACAAAAGCCTTGACCAACATGTCCCGGACACTGGTGAACAAGGAAGAACCCCCCAAAGAGCTGCCAGCTGCTGAGGTGAGGTGATGGTGGTGACTGCAGCAGTTGGGGGCTTCTGGTAATGCTCTTGTCTGTGTGGCAGCCTGTTCTCAGCCCATTGGAAGGCACCAAGATGACTGTGAATAATCTGCACCCTCGAGTCACTGAGGAGGACATTGTTGTAAGTACTGTGACCTACCAAACATTTAAATCTCCCCAATCCCAACCCCTCTTGTTGTGTGCAGGAGCTTTTCTGTGTGTGTGGGGCCCTCAAGCGAGCTCGACTGGTCCATCCTGGGGTAGCGGAGGTGGTGTTTGTGAAAAAGGACGATGCCATCACCGCATATAAGAAGTACAACAACCGGTGTCTGGACGGTAAGTTAGGGAGAAAGCAGTCCCCTGACCCTAGCAGAGCCTTTTTCTTTCTTTGGTTTTTCAGGGCAGCCGATGAAGTGCAACCTTCACATGAATGGGAATGTTATCACCTCAGACCAGCCCATCCTGCTGTGAGTTCCAAAGGCGGGGTGCTGGGGAGAGGAAGAATTTTTGACTCTTCTCTGCTCTCCACAGGCGGCTGAGTGACAGCCCATCAATGAAAAAGGAGAGCGAGCTGCCTCGCAGGGTGAACTCTGCCTCCTCCTCCAACCCCCCTGCCGAAGTGGACCCTGACACCATCCTGAAGGCACTCTTCAAGTCCTCAGGGGCCTCTGTGACCACGCAGCCCACAGAATTCAAAATCAAGCTTTGAGCAGGGGAGTGAGGCAGCCAGAAGTGGGGGCAGAGGAGGGTGGCTCTGTTTCCCCAAGGCAAAGCTTATGACCAATGGGCCATCGGACTGGAGACCCCTGATTGTGGGAAGGGTTGCCAGGGATAAAGAGCTTCCTCACTGGATGGGACCCGCCTTTCTGTGTTGTGTTCTGCCCTGTGCTCTTCTCTCTACGTTAACGTTTCCTGTAGTATGTTTCTTCATCTCATCGCCAAGGTAGGCTTGTGTTTTTCAGTGTGTGCCTCCCCGAGCCTCAGCCCCAAGCTGATTTCTTATCTGGAAATGGTACACTGAATTCTCTGGGTGGCTTTCTTGTGGCCCCATGGGATGCAGCGTGGGGGCTGTCTGAAGGACCCTGCTTTTTCCAGGGGCCGAGGGGCTGCCTTTCCTTTGTGTGTATTAAGCTTTTCAAACAATGGAGGGGATGGAGAGCCCTGGTGTCCTGACGGGAGCCAGGTCGGCCTGAGAGCTGTGCCGCTCCTCTGTCTTGTCAGTGGAGGTGCCTGGGTGGGGAGCAGGTCTCAGGCCTCTTGTCCTCTCCCCAGTGGCTCCAGGCCTCACTAGTGGCAAGGGCAGGATGAGGCTGCACCGCTGGGAAGAGTCTATCTAAGCTCTTGGCTTGGAGTCCCGTGTCGTCTCCACCCAGAGGAAGTTCTCCAGAGTTCACCTTTCCCTTTTCCTTGAGTTGTGCTGAATGCCCCACCCCAGCTCTCTTTCCCTTCTGGGTGTCTTTGCTGGGAGGGGGCTGTGTTGTGAGCCCTCCCGGTTCTCACCTCGCCTGGCACTTAACCACACCCTGGTTTTGTGTAGCCGCCAGCTCTCTTCTGGTTGGGCCTTTGAAAGGCTCAGCCTCCCATTGTGCAGTGCTTGGGTTTGGAGCTTATTTGAATGGAAGAGGTCAGTTTGTTCCTGGCTCTCCATTTCTGGCCTCAGTTGTCTACAGGACAGTGGTCAGGGATGCCTGGAGGCATATATCCAGCTGCCACCAAGGGGCACTGTTTGTTCCCACTTATGTGAGTGACCCCATCCATCCATGACCAGAGGATTATTTTCCTGCCTTGGCAGAGGAGGAGGAGTCAAGGGAGCAGGGCAGCTCTACCAGGCAAGGTGTTTCCCCAGCATAGGCGCAGACAGTTGGGACGAAACTTCAGAGCCCAGGCAGTCCCTGAATGACCAGGCCAGTGTTGTCACTGAGTGGTCCCCTGCTGGTTGGGAGTGAAGAGAATCCAGGCTGGCAGAGCTGGAGCCAGTTGGGGAGCACGGTTCTGGGAGCTCTGCAAAATCAGTAGCAAGTGCTGGAAAAGGCACATGCCGAAGATACTCAAGAGCTCCCAAGATTTGCTTGAGGCTAGCCCAGTGAAAAAAACCAGAGACTCATGTTTCCAGGGGTCAGTCTGTCAGGCAGGAAGGACCCAGGATTTGAACCCAGCTTCAGTGTGCAGGCTCTGAGGCTGCCCAGGACGGGAAAGTCCAAGGAAGGGGCCTGGTGGTGCTCCACTTGCAGTTCTTTAAAGAATGCTGCTTTTTATTCTCCTAACCCTTTCAAGTGGGTGCAGACTTCTCGTTAGCAGCTGGAAGACATTCCTCCCACACTTTTCCCTTCCTGGCCCAAGAGAGCATCCAGAAGGCAGTAGGACCTGGTTTTTCAGGTACTGGGAGCCGGGGGCTCACTGCTTGCACTGTGCTTAGGGTAGGGATGGTAAATATCCTCCCTGCATGGCTTTATCCTCCCTCTCATCCCAAAGCAGGTATCTTCTGGTTGTCACAGAGTTTCATTGAGTCCAGCTGCAGCCACGTGGCCATCTGGAGCTGGTGCTATAGGTGACCATCTGGTACATTGAGGGGACCTGTTTGCCTCCTCCACTCTATAAGCAGTCATCTTGGGAGACCGGGAGGAGAAGGTGGTGGGCTAGTCCTGTGTCCTCCTCCACTTCCCATGCCTCTATGTTACCCATCTGTGTCTCCTGTGCAGAAGGAGAGGAAGGGGCATTAAGAGATGAAGGGTGATTATGTATTACTTATCCATTTCTGAATAAACATTTGTTATTCCTACCTTTGAGTTATCTTTTTTTTTTTTTTTTTTT